AATTATCTTAGAATTTTCCTTCCCCACTTTATACATACGTACAGTGGAACTGAGGGTGTTTGTCTCAGGTAACCGATCAATGAAGTGAATAACCTGTAGGGGGCAGCAGAGCCTAAGGCCAGTGACACCCTGCTGAGGCCAGTCTGGAGCCGGCAAAGGGAGGGAAAGGGAGCTCCCCTGGGTGTTTCCCGGGCAGCCTGCCCTCTACTGCAGGTGGCCTCCAGCTGCTCAGAACAGCTGCGGAAGGAATGTGGATCCTGAGAAGCTACAGAGCCCTGGAAAGCAGGAGACTCACGTGCAGGTGCACTTTGTGTAGGGGGGTTGGGGGGAGGTTCTGTCCTTACTGGGGCTGTACCTAGAGCCTAGGGACGTTTTGCGGGGGCAGTGTTTGGTTTTTACGTGCAAAGGGTCCCGGCGACAGACTGTAATTTGTACATACAAAGATAATCTGTGAAGATCAGGCTCAGTAAGATTTGTCTGACATGTCACCTGGAGAAAGGGTTTGTGAAGGTAATAGTTTACTTAGGTTAGAAGCTTAAACTGACCCCAGGTGAGAACTTCTGCTGGTGAAAATGAAGTCTAGGGGGAGGAAGCGGTTCCATATTCAGGGGTGGGACGGGGGGAGTGTGAGGAAGTCTCATCCCCAATTCCCGCCCTGTAGAGGACACCTGCCTCTCCCTCCTGGTGCAGTCTTGCCTGGCCTGGCCTGGCCTGGATTTCCTTCCTGCTATGAGGCAAAGGAATGACTCCATTGAACACCGAGTCTGGAATTCCCAGCACACATTTCTGAAAGATCGAGGAAGCTAACAGTGCCCCTTCTAACAATAAGTAGCAAGTTTGGCTGAAATGCAGATAGCCAACGACCAGGGCGCAGGGAGTGAGCTTAGCCTTAGAAAGGCTGTAGCTAGGATTAATCAGCCGGGCTCTGCAGGGCTCCGTTACCCAGGGCTTACCCTGTCACTCAGGGCTGAGGGGCGGAGCCTGGAACCCCATCCAATCAGGGGCCCTGGGACGGGGCCCTGCCAACTGTCAATCCGGGGAAGCAGAAGGCCGCACTCAGAGTCTCTGCACTCCTTTGTTGCTGGGGTCCGTTGCGTTCTGCATCCAGTCCTTGCTGCTCCGAGAGGCCCCAGGTGCCTCCGCCACGGCTCCTGTGACGCTGTCACCTGCGCTGTGACCTGCTCCGGAGTCATAAAGAGGACGCCGGGACACCAAGAAGCAGGGAAATGGTAAAGTGCCCGGCCTAGCGTCCAGATACGTGGTTTTTCCACTAATATCCTTTTTCTATTCCAGGACCCAATCCAGTATACCCCACTGTATTTAGTTCTCATGTCTCCTTGATCTGCTTTGTGACAATTTCTCAGTCTTCCCTTGTTTTTTAAAATCACTTTGACAGTTTTAAGAGTGCTGGTCAGGTATTCCATAGAATGTTCCTCAATTTGGAATTTTTCTCATGATTAGACTGGAGTTAGGTGTTTTGCAGGAGAATGCCACAAAGGTGAAGTGTCCAGGCTCATCACTTGATACACCTGGTGACAGTAACCTTGATCACTTGATTGAAGCAGTGTTTGTCAGGTTTCTCCACTTTAAAGTTACTATTTTTACCCCTTTCCATACTCTGTTCTTTGGAAGTGAGTCACTAAGTCCAGCACAGGTCCAAGGGAGGAGGGCCAATTCAGCTCCATAGTTCTGGAGGCTGGGAAGTCTAAGATCAAGGCACGCCAGGCACGGTGGCTTACGCCTGTAATCCCAACACTTTGGGAGGCCAAGGTGGGCAGATGACGAGATCAGGAGTTTGAGACCAGCCTGACCAACATGGTGAAACCCCGTCTCTACTAAAAATACAAAAATTAGCTGGGCATGGTGGTGCGTGCCTGTAATCCCAGCTACTCAGGAGGCTGAGGCAGGAGAACTGCTTGAACCCGGGAGGCAGAGGTTGCAGTGAGCCAAGATCGCGCCACTGCACTCCAGCCTGGGTGACAGAGTGAGGCCCCATCTCAGACAAAAAAAAAAAAAAAAAAAAAAAAGATCAAGGCACTGGCAGGTACCATGTCCAGAGGGTCCATTCCTCATGAACTCCATCCTCTTGCTGTGTCCTCACGTGGCAGAAGGCTACATTTTCCTATTCTGCTGTTGCTTTACCCATAGTTACACTCTGGCATCAAAGTTGCTGTTTGAGAGGAAGTGAGTGTAGACAGGGGAGTAAGAGGTCTGATGACAGAGGCAGGGAATAAATGTTTGGAGTCCACAGCATCATGAGAACTTCTTGGGAATAGAGTCTAGGCCCCCAGTGCTGTCACTCTCACCCATCCTCCTCTACACATGTGAGATGTTTCAGGACCCAGTGGCCTTTGAGGATGTGGCTGTGAACTTCACCCAGGAGGAGTGGGCCTTGTTGAATCCTTTCCAGAAGATCTCTACAGAGATGTGATGCAGGAAACCTTCACGAACCTCATCTGTATAGGTAGGGGTGACAATATTACCTCCCTCAGTGAAACCCTTAATTATGTGCTTGGCATTTTTCACAGAAATTTTATGGGAGAGAGACTCTTTGAGAGTGCAGAAGGTAGTCAGTGTGGAGAAACTTTCACCCAGGTTCCGGAAGACATGCTGAACAAGAAAACTCTTCCTGGAGTAAAATCATGTGAAAGTGGTACATGTGGAGAAATCTTCATGGGATATTCATCCTTTAATAGGAACATCAGAACTGACACTGGACACCAACCACATAAGTGTCAGAAATTTTTAGAGAAGCCATATAAACATAAACAACGTAGGAAAGCCTTGAGCCATAGCCACTGCTTTCGAACACATGAAAGGCCTCACACTAGAGAGAAACCTTTTGATTGTAAGGAATGTGAAAAATCTTTCATTTCTCCTGCAAGCATTCGAAGATATATGGTAACGCACAGTGGAGATGGACCTTATAAATGTAAGTTTTGTGGGAAAGCCTTGGATTGTCTCAGTTTATACCTTACCCATGAACGAACTCACACTGGAGAGAAACGATATGAATGTAAACAATGTGGTAAAGCCTTCAGTTGGCACAGTTCTGTTCGAATCCATGAAAGAACTCACACTGGGGAGAAGCCATATGAATGTAAGGAGTGTGGGAAATCATTCAATTTTTCCAGTTCCTTTCGCAGACATGAAAGGACACACACAGGAGAGAAGCCGTACAAATGTAAGGAATGTGGGAAAGCCTTCAATTGTCCCAGTTCTTTTCACAGGCATGAAAGGACTCACACAGGAGAAAAACCCTATGAATGTAAACTATATGGGAAAGCATTATCTCGCCTTATAAGCTTTCGAAGACACATGAGAATGCACACTGGAGAGAGGCCTCATAAATGTAAGATATGTGGGAAAGCCTTTTACTCTCCCAGTTCATTTCAAAGGCATGAAAGAAGTCACACTGGAGAGAAACCCTACAAATGCAAGCAATGTGGGAAAGCCTTCACTTGTTCCACTTCGTTTCAATATCATGAAAGGACTCACACTGGAGAGAAACCCGATGGGTGTAAGCAATGTGGGAAAGCCTTCAGATCTGCCAAGTACATTCGAATACATGGAAGGACTCACACTGGTGAGAAACCCTATGAATGTAAGCAATGTGGGAAAGCATTTCATTGTGTCAGCTCCTTTCATAGACATGAAAGGACTCACGCTGGAGAAAAACCTTATGAATGTAAGCATTGTGGGAAAGCCTTCACTTGTTCCATATATATTAGAATACATGAAAGAATTCACACTGGAGAGAAACCTTACCAATGTAAGGAATGTGGGAAAGCCTTCATTCGTTCCAGTTACTGTCGAAAACATGAAAGAACTCACACTATTAATATATGAGAGAAATGCTATTTTTTAATTTTTATTTTAATAGAGACAGGGTCTCACTATCTTGTCCAGGTTGGTCTTGAACTCCTGGCCTCAAGCATCCCTCCCAGCTTGAAGTGTCAATAAAGGAAGGCAATAAAATGTAGAGATGGAGTTAGGTGATGCCACGCTGGGATTCACTGGTGGCCTATCTTACATATGATTTCGAAGGCAGACATGAGGAAGGCCTTAGTCACATTTTAGAGCCAGCCAAATTCACATGGGCTGTGTGGCCCCCTGATTCTAGCCCATTTTCCTGATTCTCTGGCTTGTCAATCAAGAGTATCCTCCAAATCTCTTGACTTTCCTTTTTTCAGAGGTGTAGGTTTCCAAAGATGTCCCCAGAAGCTCCACATTCAAGTTCTATCTACAGTTTGGTTTTTCTTTAAGTATTGTAATGTACATACCAGAGAGATAATGCAGACTGTCATGGGTGGGGAATGTTCTCTGATGCTCAACTCCCCTAGTCTGCAGATTGAGTTGGTAGGAGGTGTGATTTGTTTACATGCACCTTTGTTCCTGCTGGTAGTGACCTTGTTCTTGATTCAGCCTGACAGCTACTATGCTGCCATCAGAACCAACTTGATGAGAGCTCTGCTGCCCTGTGCAGTGACTGGTCTCATCCAGGACTCTCATGTGAGAAGGAACACCTTGCTCTGGTCAGGAAATGTCCAGTGTTTCCTGTTATCCACAGGAGAATGTAATGCCTCAGTTCATTTTCAGTTATCTTTGATTATATGTGATTGACAATGTGTATTTTTGAGGGAGCAAAGATTTCTGTACATATTTCTTAAAAATAGTTTATTCAGCTGGGTGCAGTGGCTCATGCCTGTAACCCCAGCACTTTGGGAGGCCGAGGTGGGCGGATCACGAGGTCAGGAGTTTGAGACTAGCCTGGCCAACACAGTGAAACCCCATCTCTACTAAAAGTACCAAAGTTAGCCGGGTGTGGTGGTGGATACCTGTAATCCCAGCTACTCGGGAGGCTGAGGCAGGAGAATCTCCTGAACCTGGGAGGTGGAGGTTGCAGTGAGCCAAGATCACGCCACTGTACTCCAGCCTGGACAAGAGAGCAATACTCTGTCTCAAAAAAAAAAAAAAAGGTTTATTCACTGTTTTTCAGTTGTGTACTTGCAAATGTTTTTCTCTTTTTTTTGTATACTGAGAAGCTCTATTAAAATATCCCTTGTCAACATGGATCAGATCAAATGTATACTGTTACCAAATTATTTGTTTGATAT